CATGGGCAAGGACTTCACGTCTAAAACACCAAAAGCAATGGCAACAAAAGCCAAAATAGACAAATGGGATCCAATTAAACTAAAGAGCTTCTGCAGAGCAAAAGACACTACCATCAGAGTGAACAGGCAACCTACAGAATGGGAGAAAATTTTTGCAATCTACTCATCTGACAAAGGGCTAATATCCAGAATCTACAATGAACTCAAACAAATTTACAAGAAAAAAACAACCCCATCAAAAAGTGGGCAAAGGATATGAACAGACACTTCTCGAAAGAAGACAGTTATGCAGCCAAAAGACACATGAAAAAATGCTCATCATCACTGGCCATCAGAGAAACGCAAATCAAAACCACAATGAGATATCATCTCACACCAGTTAGAATGGCGATCATTAAAAAGTCAGGAAACAACAGGTGCTGGAGAGGATGTGGAGAAATAGGAACACTTTTACACTGTTGGTGGGACTGTACTAGTTCAACCATTGTGGAAGTCAGTGTGGCGATTCCTCAGGGGTCTAGAACTAGAAATACCATTTGATCCAGCAATCCCATTACTGGGTATATACCCAAAGGATTATAAGTCATGGATTATAAGTCAAGGATTATAAAGACACATGCACACGTATGTTCATTGCGGCACTATTCACAATAGCAAAGACTTGGAACCAACCCAAATGTCCAACAATGATAAGACTGGATTAAGAAAATGTGGCACACATACACCATGGAATACTATGCAGCCATAAAAAATGATGAGTTCATGTCCTTTGTAGGGACATGGATGAAGCTGGAAACCATCATTCTCAGCAAACTATCGCAAGGACAAAAAACCAAACACCGCATGTTCTCACTCATAGGTGGGAATTGAACAATGAGAACACATGGACACAGGAAGGGGAACATCACACTCTGGGGCCTGTTGTGGGGTGGGGGGAGGGTGGAGGGTTAGCATTAGGAGATATACCTAATGTTAAATGACGAGTTAATGGGTGCAGCACACCAACATGGCACATGTATACACATGTAACTAACCTGCACATTGTGCACATGTACCCTAAAATTTAAAGTATAATAAAAAAATAAGTGTTGTCTGGGATGTGGAAAACTTGGAACCCTCATACATTGCTGGTGGGAACATAAATTGGTGCTGGCACCTTAAAATGTCAAACATAGTTATGACCCAGCAATTCCATACCTATGTATATACCCAAGAGAAATGAAAACATATGTCCACGCAAAAACTTATGCATGGATGTTCATAGCAGCATTATTCATAATATCCCACAAGTGGGATATTATTAGCTATATTTAGTTATAAAATAGCCCAAAGTGGAAATAACCCAAATATTTATAAATTGATGAATGGATAAATATAAAATATGTTCTAGGCAAGGTGCGGTGGCTCATGCCTGTAATGCCAACATTTTGGAGGCTGAAGTGGGAGGATTGCTTGAGGCCAGGAGCTCGAGACCAGCCTGGGCAATATAGGGAGACCCCATATCTACAAAAAATTAAAAAATTAGCTTGGTGTGATGGCATGCACCTGTAATCCCAGCTACTCGGGAAGCTGAGGTGGGATGATCACTTGAGCCCTGGAGGTGGAGGCTGTAGTAAGTGGTTGCACCACTGCACTCCAGCTGGGTGACAGAGTGAGACCCTGTCTCAAAAAAAAAAAAAAATGTTTTCTATCTACACAATGGAATACTATGTGGCAATAAAAAGGGAATGAAATACTGATACATGCTACAACATAGATGAACCTTGAAAACATCATACTAAATGAAAGAAGCCAGTCACAAAGACCACATATTTTATAATTCCATTGATAGGAAATGTTTAGGATAGACAAATCTATAGAGTCAGAAAGTAGATTAGTGGTTGCTGGAGCTGGGAAGAGGATGGGAATGGAGAGTGACTGCTAATGGGACTGGGTTTCTTTTTGAGGTGGCAAAAATGTTCTAACTTAGGTTATGCTAATTGTTCCACTATTCTGTGAATACAATAAAATGCACTGAACTGTGTACTTTAAAGGGTGACATATGTGAATTACATCTCAATAAAGCTGTTTTTTAAAAAAAAAAGGTCACAGAGCCCTGAACAGTGTGGTAGAAGTGAGGGGAGATGGACATGGCGGAAGGCCCTGGACACACATCTTTATCCCTTTGTGTGGCTACTTGCAGTTCCCGCCAAACCGGACCCATCTCTTTGTCCCCAGAGGCGAAGTCCAGTGGACCTTGGTTTTTCACTTCAAGACCAGTTTTGGGGTCAAGGCTATTTCAACATGGCAGACAGTAAGAGTTAAATAAATGCTTGGTGAATGAACCTACATTGCATCAATGTACAGGCCACCAGAAGTACTTAAGGCTGGAGCAGTCTCCAGGGCTGGGGAGGGGATCTCAGCAGGTTTTTAAAGGAAGGGACAGAACTTAAGAGCTCCTAAAATGTTCCTTCAGAAGAACCCTGAGTCTAGAGGAGAGTTAACTCATACCTAACGTGCAGTGAGAAAAGTCTCACATTTTTTCTTTAAATTCTTGTGCTGTATGCATCCTACTCTATTATTTCCAGCTTGTTTTAATTTAAAAATACTGTAAATTGCCATTCAGTAAAACGGATGCCTCAGGGAGTTGTGCTGTTTATTCTTGCATCCTGGAATACCTGTGGGTGTATGCTGCTATGTTCCCTCAGAGGAGCCCAGTCAACAAATACCCAGAGTGCCCGCTGTGTGCTTGGCACAAGGGGTGCTGTTGCCAACACAGGATCTGCCCTCATGGGACTTTCAGTTGAGAAATAAGTGCATAGCCCTGAGGAGCAGAAAGAGCTTGGTGGAGAGGACAGAATTATGGGGGGCAGAGTTTGGAAGCTCGTAAGAACATTGCCTTAAATGAAGACCAACATTTATGCTCAGTGTTTTACTAGGAAAAAGTTGAAAACTGCCTAAATGTCTACCAGTGGAATGGCTAAAAAAATTATGGTGTTACCATATAGTAGGATATTATGTAGCTATTTAATAATAAAAAACAATAAAGGAAAAGGCTTATGATGAAATTTTATGTAAAAAATCTTGAAAAAAAACTATACATAGTATGGTCTCAACATGTAAAACATACTCAGAAAAAATACCAGCATAGAATGCCCCAAATGCTAGTTGACTTTGGAGGGTAGAATTATGGGGGGATTTCTCTCTCTCTCCCCAAATTTTCTACAGTAAGTCTGGGTTATGTTATTAATAAACATCACATCTTTGATGCGGGAAGGCTAATCTACAGCTGCATGTGGGGGCAGGGCTAGAGATGAACCTGGAGTAGGGGCCACAGAGTAGACCGGGGAGGAAGGGCTAGAGATGGAGATGTGGGTGCCGTCTTCCTACAGGAGAGGTCAAAACAAACCCTGAGTGGGCACTGAGGGAGCCCGTGAAGAAACCGCAGAGAGCTGAGGAGTCTCGCGGGGCAGGAGGAGGAATTGGAGTCAGGGATGAGGAGAGTCAAGTGTCATGGAGCTGGGCAGAGATTCTAGGCAGAGTAGTATCTAGAAATCCTTGGAAGTCAAGGAGAGAGGTTGAAAGAGGAGCCCTCAGTGTAAAACCTTGTCTCCTTCCTAGAGTGGTGAGGTTAGATTTCAATGAGATATAGGAGAGTGATTAGCTATACAGGCTCTGGAGTTGGGCAGACCAGTTCAAACCTCAGTTTCAGAACTTACAGCTAAGTGACCTTGGAAAAACTATCTAACCTCTCTGAACCTGTTTCCCCATCTGTTAAATGGAACCAATAAAAACCATTAGGTTATTTTTTGGATTAGATGAATAATGCATGGAAAGTGTTTTGCACAGTGCTTGGCACATATATGTACTATTTTTTTTAAGAGACAGAACCTTACTTAATCACCCATAGCTCATGTAACCTCAAACTCCTGGACTCAAGTGATCCTCTATCACTTCAGCCCCCACTATGCCTAACTAAAAAAAAAAAATTTCTAAAGATAGGGTCTTGCTATGCTGCTCAGGCTGACTGTGTACTAATTGGATGATGTCTATTATTATTGGTTTACTACAGTTGTTAATATTATGCAAAATATCTTTGATCTATAAAGAGCTTCTCCTGGTCCTTTGGGCAGGGCTTTCTCAGGGTAAGACGACCTCTGGATGCTCACCCTGCCCTCTTCACCTCTCGTCCCCAGCTGTTTCCTCTGCCACCATGAGGAACATTTTCAAGAGGAACCAGGAGCCTATTGTGGCTCCTGCCACCACCACCGCCACGATGCCCATTGGACCCGTGGACAACTCCACTGAGAGTGGGGGTGCTGGGGAGAGCCAGGAGGACATGTTTGCCAAACTGAAGGAGAAGTTATTCAATGAGATAAACAAGATTCCCTGTGAGTGTCTCTGGTGGCTGAGAGGGTGGGGCTGCTGACCCTGGGATCTTCTCTGTGTGGGCAGTACCACCCTGGGCACTGATCGCCATTGCTGTGGTTGCTGGGCTCCTGCTTCTCACCTGCTGCTTCTGCATCTGCAAGAAATGCTGCTGCAAGAAGAAGAAGAACAAGAAGGAGAAGGGCAAAGGCATGAAGAATGCCATGAACATGAAGGACATGAAAGGGGGTCAGGTAGGGCACATTGGTTGTGAGGGGGACTGGAATCCCCTTTTAACTTGTTCCCTCTCTCCCCCAGCTCCCACAGGATGACGACGACGCAGAGACAGGCCTGACTGAGGGGGAAGGTGAAGGGGAGGAGGAGAAAGAGCCAGAGAACCTGGGCAAACTGCAGTTTTCCCTGGACTATGATTTTCAGGCTAATCAGGTATGCAGGGCTGTGGGGGGGCAGAGTGGGGGCTCAGGCCCCTTCTCCCCATCTCTCTCCACAGCTTACTGTGGGCGTTCTGCAGGCTGCTGAACTGCCTGCCCTGGACATGGGAGGCACCTCAGACCCTTATGTCAAGGTCTTCCTCCTTCCTGACAAGAAGAAGAAATATGAGACCAAAGTCCATCGGAAGACACTGAACCCTGCCTTCAATGAAACCTTCACCTTCAAGGTGCTGAGGGCTGGAAGGGTGACTCCAGCTCCTGGCCCCCTCTGATTCTGCTTGTGCCCTGCAGGTGCCATACCAGGAGCTTGGGGGCAAAACTCTGGTGATGGCCATCTATGACTTTGACCGCTTCTCCAAACATGACATCATTGGAGAGGTAAAGGTGCCTATGAACACAGTGGACCTCGGCCAGCCCATTGAGGAGTGGAGAGACCTGCAAGGCGGGGAAAAGGAGGAGGTAAGAGCAGAGATGAGGCCAGGTTGGGCAGAGATGACCCAAGTCCTGCTCTTCCCCTGGACAGCCGGAGAAGCTGGGCGACATCTGCACCTCCCTGCGCTATGTGCCCACGGCCGGGAAGCTCACTGTCTGCATCCTGGAGGCTAAGAACCTCAAGAAGATGGACGTGGGCGGCCTTTCAGGTACGTGGAGAGCTTCTGGCTGCCATTGGGTGACCTCTCTGGGGTTGGGATTCTCCCTCCGCAGACCCGTACGTGAAGATCCACCTGATGCAGAATGGCAAGAGGCTCAAGAAGAAGAAGACAACCGTGAAGAAGAAGACCCTGAACCCATACTTCAACGAGTCCTTCAGCTTTGAGATCCCCTTCGAGCAGATTCAGGTGCTGGAGCCCTGGGTTCCTAGGCATGGAGCTCTGCCAACTCCCTCCCTCGTTTTCCTTGCAGAAAGTCCAGGTAGTGGTCACCGTGCTGGACTATGACAAGCTGGGCAAGAACGAAGCCATAGGCAAGATCTTCGTGGGCAGCAATGCCACGGGCACAGAGCTGCGGCACTGGTCCGACATGCTGGCCAACCCCCGGAGGCCCATCGCCCAGTGGCACTCGCTCAAGCCTGAGGAGGAGGTGGATGCACTCCTGGGCAAGAACAAGTAGACAGCAGCGGCTGGGACCCCACACCTTTCACGGACACTGACAAGATCCAGAGCTATCAATACCTCAGTTATGCAACCTTAGAGGTTTTCTTTTTTCTTTCATTTGTTGGGTGGTTGTGTCCTTGTTTTTCCTTGTTTTTCTCTTTTTAAAGACCAACTTCCCTTTGATGGCTGTGTGAGGAGAGTCCCCTAAGAGGTGAAAGAGAAGCCTGGCTCTGTTCACGGTCCCAGGAGCTGTCCTTGCTGCATGCCCTGTCACAGTTCCCTCGACTCTTTCAAAGCTTCACATCTGCCTCACCCCAAGCGAGGCTCTCTACTGGCACAAACTTGCAGCAGTTCCTGTTTTTTGAGCCTTCTGGACCAACAAAATGGCAGCACATCCTGCTTCCTGACAGGGAAGGCATCACAGTGGCCAATGATCGTGTGTGTGTGTGTGTGTGTGTGTGTGTATGTGTGTGTGTGTGTGTGTGTGTGTGTGTGTGTGTGTGTCTTTGAGCATTTCTCTTCATTCCTGGAATGTGTGTGTGTGTGTGTCTCTTTGAGCATCTCTCTTCATTCCTGGAATGAGCCATGGACAGTAAAGTTGTGTGGGAAAAGAAGGCTCTTTGGGGACCCTGACATGAAGAAGTCCACTAAGTGGGAGATCTTCTCTCATCTATGGCAAAGTCTCAGGATCCTGTTCAGATATCGGGGCTTTCATACTCCTGTTGGTGGCTATTTGGGAGGCAGCAAGATGTGAAGACTGGATGTGTTCAGAACTAGGACCAAACGATGCCATCAAATACTTCCTCCTGCCAGTCATGGTTTCCCCAGAAGTGTAGTTCCTGGGACATTCATGGATATGAGCTATTCACTAGTTGGGTCAGACTAACAGGGACTCTCAGTCCCAAAATCTCACTCTTATTGACAATAAATATCAAACTATGAAGAAACAGAAGTCCCATTACCAGAAAGACCAAAATTAAACTCCTGGATCTTCACCCCATCCAGTGGGAAACACAGATGCTTTCTCCCTTTCCAGAATATAAGCAGCCAAGTTCATTTGCATTTATTCCCCATTGTGCTTTTGCTTCTGTTTCTCTTTTAAGTGGAGCAACACTGTCTGAAGACACGTTATCTGTGCAGAGCCAGAGAACTTTAAAAGGAAAGTTTAAATGTTCTTAGTTCTCCTGAGGTCCAGGTAAGAAGGGGGTGGTAAGAAGAGGATGGGGGACAGATGGCTGAGATCCCTTGGGAGGAGATATAGGGGAGCACTGGAATTCCCCCGACTCCCACTCCTTGCTCCCTTGGCCCTCTGCCCTCCATGCTGGAGAGCTGATAGGTAGCTGGAGTGGCCCAGGGAGACCTATGGGAAGGACCCGTCCTACCATTAGGGGGCTTCTCTCTATGAATGCTAAGAAACAAAGGGCATCCATTCCAAATGAGTAGCAGAGGTGACCTTCTAGGGTTTCTACCCATGCTCAGTTGTATCCCATTCCCTGTTCACCTTTTGTCCCCAGCACTGATATAAAAGCCATATATATGTTAGTCAGGTTTGCACTGAGTCTTCTTCCAATCCTTCAGCCTGGACAACAGAGTGAGGTCCCCTTGTGGCCAGAGGCCAGCCCTCCTTGCCTGCCTTCCTTTGACCTCTCTTTTCCATCCATGAAGCCCTCAGGCCCTTGCCATTTTTTCACCACAGAAAACTCATGGCTTCTCCAGAAGCCTGAGTATCTCTCTTTCCCAGCACAAATGGCAGCATCTCTATCCTGCCCCATCTGGGCCACTTCAGCTTCCTGTAGACACCCAAGACAGATGGACAGTGTTGGAGGGAATCAGGCTTTGAGGATCCAGTGTGAAGAAGTTGCAGAGTGTCTTTTTATTTTATTTTAAAAAGGGGGAAGGGGCTTTTGGTTTTGCTTTGTTTTTTGGATGAAGGAGTGAGGGAAATGAGGGAATACCCCCACCAGAAACAGACTGGAAAGCCTGCCTGTCTCTTGGAGATCCTTCTTTGTCTTGTTAGTGGTACATGGGAAGTTATGTTTTTACTGGTGTGTGTGTGTGTGTGTGTGTGTGTACTTAATGATGGGAAGGTAAGACTCTGATCAGGATTATGAACTGCGGTCCTTGGGACCAAAGGTGTGGTCATGGTAGAGAGTTGTAGGACAATAGGGTGTTTTCAGAATCTGGGTGGCCACAGAGTGGGATTTCCTGGTATGGACATCAGAAGTCACTGGACTCTTCTCCCAACCCCAGAGTTATGGGATTTTGGTGCTTTCTCAGGGTCTCTCCCCAGACTCACTCTTCTCACCCATATCCCACAGACTCACTCATGGAGACCCCCTTGTCAATATCCCCTCTACCTTTACTCCTTTGCCCTTTCCCAATTCATCTTCTACCACCTGGATTCTTTTCCATTCATGAACTTCATTCAGCCCTTCCAAAGCCCAAGATTTGCATTCCCTTGACAGGGAGGAAAGGCAATGGTAGGAACCTCTGGTGGTCTGGGTGTCTATGTGCCTGGTGACCAGGGCTGGATTTTTATTACTCTGAGCCCACTGCTAGTGAGGAGCCTTGAGGGGTGGGGACAGGTTGCTGAGTGATTTTGAACGTTGACACCAGTGTGGAGCCAGTGTGGGTGTGGGGAGCAGTGCCTTCCTCAGGTCCCAGCTGGTCCTGATATGCCACGTAGTGGATGGCATCTGTCTTGGTCCATGGGCTTGGTGGGAACATGCTTCTGCTTGTGTGTTTTCCATACCTGAGGGCTGACGTAGCTTAAACCACAGGGCATCATGCCAAACACTCACTGCTGGGCAGGTTTATTTCTGGGGATGTCAGGGTACTGGGGTGTAGGCACTAAGCAGGATAGAGTTAGGGTGTCTGGCTAGTAAGGGGTTCTGGACGCCTCTGGGGCTGTGAGTTTTCATCTCAAAGTCTGTTCCAGAGAAAGGAAAGTAGTATAGAGGTGATTTTTAGAGAAGCTGAGACCATGAAAACAAGCCTAATCCCATCCAGAAACTGGGGTAAAGTCTGAAAGTTCGTTTTCTTCTTCCTCCCTGAATAATTGTTCCAGAAGGGATGCTAACTCTGCCAGAGCTACAGGCAGATTTTTGGGCTTTGGAAGTGGAAGCTGAGGCCTGGGGAAGGCTGGGTAAGGAATGCTGGGGCAATCTCAGACAGTAGGCAGGTGCTTGGCATGAATGAGAAGTGACTTTCCTGGAGTCCCTCAGTAGAGGATGAGATAGCAGGGATTAGGCCACAGTCTCAGATCCTGATCTTTTTTCTTCCTAGGAAAGCATACATAACTTGTGTCTGCAGAATCAGTGTGGGATGATTTTGCTGGCCCAAGGCTTCAGCGAGAGGGAGAAGAGAGGTCACTACAGCCCTCCTGTGGGTAAAAGCAGCTCTCTTATAAACCTGCCTCCATGCAGTGGGGTGGGGGTAAGGGTGGGTGACAGCAAAGAGGTTGAGGAACCTCCCTGGGTTTGGGGAGTGAGAGCTTCCATGTTCCCTTAATGTCCTAGGTTAATTCATAAGGCATCTGAGTCCTGGGTCTCACCCAGCCTCACAGAGAGAAAAACTGTCCCTGAGGGTGTCCCCTCCCACTCAAAGGTAGAAAGAGATTGAGCCAGGAACTGCCCTCATATCCTCTGCTCTGCCCCTTCCCTTCCCTTTCCTCTGCCCCTCCCACCTAAAGCTGTTTGGGGCCCTTTCTCAGAGCCCTGGGTGGTGGCAGGCAGGGAGGAGTCCCAAGATCCTGGTGGCCCTGAGCCCCATGCTATGGTTGCCAGATTTGGCAAATAAAAATACAGGATGTCCAGTTACATTTGAATTTCAGTTCAACAACAAACAATTATTAAGTGTAAATATGTCCTAGGCAAATAGTTGGGACATATACTAAAAAATAATTTGTTGTTTATCTGAAATTCAAATGTAACTGGTCATCCTGCATTGTGTCTGGGAACCCTACCCTATGACTTTTCCCCCTCTCCCTTTGGTCCCAAGGGGCCAGGAACCCCAAGGATTTGACTTAACCAGTTTTTTGAACTGCAATATTGAGAAGGGGACACTGTGACTTGAAGACACATGAATTACTTTATTTTTTAAGCAACAACAAAATAAGAACCTTCTGAAGCCATTTGAGCCTCATCTGCCCCCATCCGTGTATATTTAATTATATATAAAAGAAGATAATTACCTAGAAACATATGAACAGAATCTTGTTTAATCAAGATGCATGTCTATAACTTTCTGTAAATAGCCGCATGGCAATGCTGAGAGTCCCCTTGATCCCCAACCTCAAACCCATTTTACAGAACTGGTTGAGGCTGCTCCTTTGATTTTATGTCGTGTAAAGTCTTTGTTCCCCAGCCCCACCCCTGCCTCCTCCCATCGGGAAACCCCCCATGGGAGTCATCAGTGGGCGGGAGTCGGTGCCTGCTCCAGTCCAGCCCTGCCTTGGGAGATGCTGGAGGACCCTGTCGCCCTGAAGGCCTGTTTGCTGCACATCTGCCTGCAGAGCCAAACCTCAGGGCCCGGTGCAGTGTCCAGCCTGGTATCTGGCATCCCAGTAGCTTCCATGTTCTGTGTATGTGTGTGGTGTGCCCCTTCCTCCCACTGTTTGAATTCACTGAAAAGCCATAAAGGGGGCCTCCTGCTGGAGATTTGGCCTCCCTTGGCTCCTCCCAGGAGCCCCCATGTCTCTCCAACTGGCTCCCCACAGACCACTTCTGAAGGGCTCACCTGTTGTCACTCCCTCCTGCTCCCTCAGTCCCGTGTCATGAGAATGGACGGTGTCCAGGGCTTCCGGTGGGGTCTCAGGAGATGCCCATGCTGGCCCTGCCCGAGCTGGCTTTCTCGGCCTGGGTTCACAGTTCAGCTCCATCTCTACGCTGGGCGAGGAGCAGACAGCAGTGGGACTCCATGGTTCTGGATACCTTTCCTGGGGTCCCTGTGGAGGCAACCAGGATTTTCAGGAGCAGCCAGTCAGCAGCTCAGCCAGGGATGACAGAACCATCCCTGCTTACTCACCTCTGTAGTGTGAGGGTCTGTGGGTGGTGATGGAGGAGGGACTCAGGGAGAGGCCGGTGAATACAGGGGCTGACGCTCTTCCCTCGTGCATCCTCCTGCAGTCTGACAGAAAGCAGCCCAATAGCGGGGCAACCTCAGGGCTACCAGCGATCCCCTGAGAGTGGGGTGGGCAGGTTCAGCTGTGAGAGAGGCTCAGGCAGAGCAGGTGTGGACTAAGTCCCCTGACCTTCACACCTGCTCCCCAGAGAAGCCCCAGCCAGTTGCACCAAGTAGCAGAGGTGAGTAGAGGGGCCTGGGGGCTTCCAAGGCCCCAGGTCATCCTGTTGAACTGAGAGGGACAGGTAGCCCCCCTGCCTGCGGCCCCTGGCCCCATGGGCACCTGAGGGCAGTACTGCATGGGAAGAGCCCAGGATGCCTCAGGCCTGGCAACTGTGACAAGTATGAGGAAGGAGAGAGAACGGGAAGGGAATCAGGCAGGGCGCATTCGAGGAGGCCAGAGGTGGCGAGGCAGGCTTGCCCTGCACAAACCACAACAGAAGTTGCACACAGAAGTCCCAGGGACCTTTGTGCTGGGAACTGAAAGAGTGGGGAAGGTGGAGGGGACCATTTCAGAGCAGGCTGGAATCAGGTGCTTGGACCAGTGAAGACATGTCTTGCTTCCTCCAGCTCTCTCTGGGGCCCTCCCACTCTCCACACCCACAGCAGAGACAAATTGAGGCAAGAGTTGAGAGAGCATCTGTCTGGTGAGGTGATGGGAGCAGTGTGCATGGGGCACCAGGAGTTCCTCCATCCCACCTGCCTTAGCGATCAGGACTTTAGGGGGGCCTCTTCAAAGATAGTGACCCTTCTGCCCTGACTCCTGCCCATCTAAGGACTTGATTTGCTGCTTTCTGAAAACCCTGGGGCTGAAAACTTCAAAATCAGGGCCTGGCAGAGCCTAGCTTCGCCAAGGTCAGCCCACCAGGAGCCCTGCCTTCGTCTCCATAGGAAGGACACATGTACAGCCCTTGCCCCCGGCCCTCTCATTCCCACTTCTGCTTGGCAATGCTCTCCATCTCCCTTATGTGGACTCTTGTTCTTGTCTGATCTCTTGTCAAATTGTTATTTTGTAATGAACTGCGTCTCCTTATTAAAGAAATGAGCTGAAAGAAACCTGGGGGTGGGGGGTGTCTCTGGTTGTTTTT